TGGGCTTCCTGAGAACAGGGGTGACCTTGGCTGAGGTACCTATCTTTTTCTAAGACAATTTCTGATGAGGGCTAACGACAGCTAACAGCTCTCAAGCCAGCTAGGGAAATAAAATTTTTGGTGTTGAAGGGAGATCTGAGCAGTGCACCACAGCACCATCACAGCTGTATTTGTACCTTCCCATTGTCCATTGTTGTTTAGTCATAATTAAGTCATCTGGGCTTTGTTATAGATTGATTCTCAAAGTTGAAAATCAAACTGTGTTTGCAGTATTAGGACGGTATAATAGTATTCAGTACAGTACAGTGTAGGGCTAGGATTCCATCTCCCCACAATTGCTGCTCTCTCTGTTTGGCGCACCCTTCTTGCAGACCTCAATGCGGCTTGCTCCCTCACTTGCTTCAAAATTTTGTTCAAATGCCACTTCACTAGTGAGGCCCTGCCTGGCCACCCCATAGAAAATAACAAGCATGCCCCGCACCCACGCTTTATTTTTCTCCAGACCGGGTATGCCCACCGACACTCTCTATATTTTTTTATTGTTTTAAGCTCCACCAAAGCAGGGACATAGAGCCCCAGTGCCACCAACAGCGCCTGGTATACATATTTGCGATACTTAATAAGAATTAGTTGAAGAAATGAATAGGAAAGGGAGTCCCTTTAGATGGAGGAAGGGACTTTCTCAAAAGGCCTCATGGAAGGAGAATGGCATTGAGGCTGGCTTACAAGAAGTGTGTCTTTTATAAAAAGAAGGAAGGGCAGGGCTTCCAGGTGAAAGGCATAGCACAAGCAAAGGCAAAAAGACGGGTAACTGCTAGTTGTTAAGGGCAGTGGCTGAATCGCTATACCCCTAGCAGTTCTACACCTAGGGGCCTGCGGGCCGCTGGGTCTGCGAAGCTTGCAAGGCAACTGGCCCGCCCCCGCTCTGCGCCTGTCTCTCGGCCACGCCTATTGCTGCAGGATGACGCGCACCTCTAGAACCCGCCCCGGAGGGGAGGGACGCAGGGAAGAGTCGCACGGACGCACTCGCGCTGCGGCCAGCGCCCGGGCCTGCGGGCCCGGGCGGCGGCTGTGTTGCGCAGTCTTCATGGGTTCCCGACGAGGAGGTCTCTGTGGCTGCGGCGGCGGCTGCTAACTGCGCCACCTGCTGCAGCCTGTCCCCGCCGCTCTGAAGCGGCCGCGTCGAAGCCGAAATGCCGCCACCCCGGACCGGCCGAGGCCTTCTCTGGCTGGGTCTGGTTCTGAGCTCCGTCTGCGTCGCCCTCGGATCCGAAACGCAGGCCAACTCGACCACAGGTGCCGCCCACGCCCTCCCTGCCATCTCTTCTTTACCTCACCAAAGCCCCTCCCTCCTGTGTAGATGCTCTGAACGTTCTTCTCATCATCGTGGATGACCTGCGCCCCTCCCTGGGCTGTTATGGGGATAAGCTGGTGAGGTCCCCAAATATTGACCAACTGGCATCCCACAGCCTCCTCTTCCAGAATGCCTTTGCGCAGGTATGTCTGGGAACCTCTAGCTGTGGGTGTGTCGATGCTTACCTCTGCTTCTGCTCCCTAACAGCAAGCAGTGTGCGCCCCGAGCCGCGTTTCTTTCCTCACTGGCAGGAGACCTGACACCACCCGCCTGTACGACTTCAACTCCTACTGGAGGGTGCACGCTGGAAACTTCTCCACCATCCCCCAGTACTTCAAGGAGAATGGCTATGTGACCATGTCGGTGGGAAAAGTCTTTCACCCTGGTACTGCTCCATGTCCAGAGTCTGGGTTCTCTTCATGTTTTAACAACCTTTTTTTTTTTCCAAGGGATATCTTCTAACCATACCGATGATTCTCCGTATAGCTGGTCTTTTCCACCTTATCATCCTTCCTCTGAGAAGTATGAAAACACTAAGGTAAGGCTGTGAAAGGGACATTTCTGAAGAGGAAAGCTGATGTTATATTATTTTGTTTTGAAAGACATGTCGAGGGCCAGATGGAGAACTCCATGCCAACCTGCTTTGCCCTGTGGATGTGCTGGATGTTCCCGAGGGCACCTTGCCTGACAAACAGAGCACTGAGCAAGCCATACAGTTGTTGGAAAAGATGAAAACGTCAGCCAGTCCTTTCTTCCTGGCCGTTGGGTATCATAAGCCACACATCCCCTTCAGATACCCCAAGGTGAAGAGCTGGTTGAGGGCTGATCCAGCACAGACAACTTTGTGGCTTTGTGTTTTTCCCCAAGGAATTTCAGAAGTTGTATCCCTTGGAGAACATCACCCTGGCCCCCGATCCCGAGGTCCCTGATGGCCTACCCCCTGTGGCCTACAACCCCTGGATGGACATCAGGCAACGGGAAGACGTCCAAGCCTTAAACATCAGTGTGCCGTATGGTCCAATTCCTGTGGACTTTCAGGTATCAAGGACATAGTTTGGGGATGTATTGGACACTCTCATTTTTATTTTTTTTCAATTTGCAGCGGAAAATCCGCCAGAGCTACTTTGCCTCTGTGTCATATTTGGATACACAGGTCGGCCGCCTCTTGAGTGCTTTGGACGATCTTCAGCTGGCCAACAGCACCATCATTGCATTTACCTCGGATCATGGTAAGCATTTTGAAATTCCCTGGTGAGTCAAATTTTCTGTCATTCTGTGCTTTTTATGAACTAGGGTGGGCTCTAGGTGAACATGGAGAATGGGCCAAATACAGCAATTTTGATGTTGCTACCCATGTTCCCCTGATATTCTATGTTCCTGGAAGGACGGCTTCACTTCCGGAGGCAGGCGAGAAGCTTTTCCCTTACCTCGACCCTTTTGATTCCGCCTCACAGTTGATGGAGCCAGGTATAAAATATGCTGAAATGATATTGCTTGACAACCCATTCTGCTCTGTCGCTTCCTGTTTCAGGCAGGCAATCCATGGACCTTGTGGAACTTGTGTCTCTTTTTCCCACGCTGGCTGGACTTGCAGGACTGCAGGTTCCACCTCGCTGCCCCGTTCCTTCATTTCACGTTGAGCTGTGCAGAGAAGGCAAGAACCTTCTGAAGCATTTTCGATTCCGTGACTTGGAAGAGGATCCGTACCTCCCTGGTAATCCCCGTGAACTGATTGCCTATAGCCAGTATCCCCGGCCTTCAGACATCCCTCAGTGGAATTCTGACAAGCCGAGTTTAAAAGATATAAAGATCATGGGCTATTCCATACGCACCATAGACTATAGGTATACTGTGTGGGTTGGCTTCAATCCTGATGAATTTCTAGCTAACTTTTCTGACATCCATGCAGGGGAACTGTATTTTGTGGATTCTGACCCATTGCAGGATCACAATATGTATAATGATTCCCAAGGTGGAGATCTTTTCCAGTTGTTGATGCCTTGAGTTTTGCCAACCATGGATGGCAAATGTGATGTGCTCCCTTCCAGCTGGTGAGAGGAGGAGTTAGAGCTGGTCGTTTTGTGATTACCCATAATATTGGAAGCAGCCTGAGGGCTAGTTAATCCAAACATGCATCAACAATTTGGCCTGAGAATATGTAACAGCCAAACCTTTTCGTTTAGTCTTTATTAAAATTTATAATTGGTAATTGGACCAGTTTTTTTTTTAATTTCCCTCTTTTTAAAACAGTTACGGCTTATTTACTGAATAAATACAAAGCAAACAAACTCAAGTTATGTCATACCTTTGGATACGAAGACCATACATAATAACCAAACATAACATTATACACAAAGAATACTTTCATTATTTGTGGAATTTAGTGCATTTCAAAAAGTAATCATATATCAAACTAGGCACCACACTAAGTTCCTGATTATTTTGTTTATAATTTAATAATATATCTTATGAGCCCTATATATTCAAAATATTATGTTAACATGTAATCCATGTTTCTTTTTCAAATCTAAAGTTAAAAAAAAATAGCAGAAGCCAGTGTCTTAAAGTCTATCTTTTGTTTCTAAGACCATGGGATTTCATAATCTCAAGATAAAATATGTATGAAGTAATTAATGTAGAATTTTTACACCAAATAATAAATAATGCTTAATAAACTAGAGATATGAGATGTGTAGGAAATTTGGTTAAACTTTTTTCAGATACTTTCTGGCCCAAATAATAATTTGTTAGCAAATAATATGACCCTTGAACTCAATGGCCATCTATTAAAAGACTGTTGTTCACACTGGAAAACATTTAAAGATGTGACTATATCCATGGGTGGATTGAATCACTCAAAATATATTAGTATCCTTCTTTAGGGATGGTTGGTTACAGACATGTATTTATTCAGGAGGCAGAAAATATTCCATTTTAATTGCTTATTAAAGAAAACATTAAATTCTAAATTATTTTGAGGACTGTGAAGACTTTTCATTAGTGTAATATTAGGTCATTGTCAATCTCCCAGAATGTAGTTCTATATTCTCTAAATATGAAAGTATCCAGAAAGGCCAGTGGTAGTAAAAAGCTTAGTGTATATAATCTCAAAAGGGATGGAATATTTACAACTCATATTTATAACATGTTGAATCTTCTCAGTTATCAGTAGTCATCAGAAGTGTCAATAGCTTTCTAAATAAATATTAAATATCTACTGTCCTGTAGTGAAGGAGTAATTTTTAGTAATTTTCTCTTTACAAAGTCTCCAGTGTTTCCAGGTAAATATTTGTGAAACAAAATACAGCAAACTACATTGTTACTTCAGTGTATTGTTGCCAAAAATGACAAGATATTATATTAAAATCAGTAAATTTTAGACAGATTTTAAAAATTAATTAGCCTACAATAGAGGTTATATGGTAACACGGTGATCTTCTAAGCAGTTAAGTGACTGACTGTTCTGGCAACAACGACTTCTCCGTGACTGAAGGGCCCTGTTCATTTCCTGATCCTGAAGCTCGTCTCTCTTTTGAGCCTCCGCTTGCTTTGGTCGATGGTTTCCCTCAGCTTTTTCTTTGCTGTTCTTCATCCTCGTTGTTGCTGTCATCATGTTCACTGTGGCTTTTACAATACAGCCTGTAAATTCCTTATGACATAGTTCAGTGCATTTGGCTTTATTGCCTGCTCCACAGTTCTTTACCTTTACTTGGCTTAGAGAAACTGTATCTTTGTTGCTTCATATAACCTTTCCCCAACCCCACTAAGCTGGACATAACTTATTAGTGGTCCTCCCGTCACTTTATTTGTAGAAATCTCTCTTTCACATGAGCAGGGGTTCTTTCATGTGGTTTAGCTGACAGCAGAACTAGTGATTCTAGACATTTTGCATGGCCCTCATTCAGTGGCTCACAAACATGAGGGAGCATCAGAACTACTTGAGGGGCTTGTTAAAACCCAGTGCGTTAGAAGTCGGATGCGGTGGCTCACACCTGTAATCCCAGCACTTTGGGAGGCCCAGGCAGGCGGATCACTTGAGGTTAGGAGTTCAAGACCAGCCTGGCCAACATGGTGAAACCCCGTCTCTACTAAAAATACAAAAGTTAGCCGGGTGTGGTGGTGCATGCCTGTAATCCCAGCTTCTTGGGAGGCCAAGGCACAAGAATCGCTTGAACCAGGAGACGGAGGTTTCAGTGAATGAAGATCGTGCCATTGTATTCCAGCCTCGGCAACACAGCAGGACTGTGATTTTCTTTGGAGACTCCTAGATTTTCTGTGGTTTTGAACTGAATTTGTTGGATGTTGGCAAGTGCCTCTTATGAGCTGTTTCTTTATCCTGCATTTGCCCCACAAAGACTTATCTGGAGGTGAGCAAAGTATGTTTGGTAGTGAGGTCACAAAGGCAATCAGCCCCTTCCTCCCCACTCCCATTGCCATCTTCTCAGTCCTTCTCCCTTTCTTTCCAAGTAGTTTACCCACCCCTCCTCTTTCCTCCCCTGTCCCTAAAATAATCCACGTGTCTTCCTAAAATCTCTCTTTGATCCTGTCCTTTGATAACACCGTCAGTGCCTACTACTGGGTCTAGACAGACCTCTGTTGAGCAGTCAGAGTCTTCCCTGACTCCACAATGCCCCTTTCCTTGGCTGACCAGTATGACTACTGGTCCCCACCTTTCCCTTGCCTATCCCTACCTCCCTCCTACTAGGTTGTCCCATCCCTCTCTTCACCCATTCATTCATGACCATTTTTCACTACCAAGCTCCCCCCCTCCCGAAGGAGGCTGAGGTTTTTGTGACTCTCTAGACTCTATTGTGGGATGGAATGAACATTGCTAAAGAATCTTGTGTTCGCTTTACTTTAAAAAGGTATTTTTTTCCTAATTATAAAACTGATGTGTCAGTTACGGAAAAATTAGAAATGCAGCACAAATACATGAATATTTTACCACAAAATTGCCATATAATATCTTGTCTTTTTTGGGGGTGTGAATTTTTTGCATTGTTCTGGTCATATTCTTTATCATGTAATTTATGTTCTTTTTTACTAAGTATTATGTGTGGTTATTATAGATTTTCACAAAGATATATTGCTGGTAATATATTTTATTGTGTAGTCTTATAATTTACTTAACCTTCTTTCAATTGTTAGAAATTTAGGCTATTTCCAGATTTTCAGTATTGTAAATAATGCTGTGATGACCAATTTTGTGAATAAAATGTTTTTATGTATTTCAGATTATTCCCTTAGGATAGTCTCTCAGTGCCAAGTTGTCAAAAACATCTCTATTTTGCTTATCTTCCTGCTCTCTTGCTGCCTTAGGGGGTAGTAAACTGAAACATAAAGTAAACATGCATACAAATAAAAAACATAAAACAAAAATAAGCAACCTGATGGTAATAGGTGAAAGTGGTAACCTGTTTTAACTTTGAATTCTTGCCGGGCGCGGTGGCTCACGCCTGTAATCCCAGCACTTTGGGAGGCTGAGGCGGGTGGATCACGAGGTCAGGAGTTCAAAACCAGCCTGGCCAAGATGGTGAAATCCCGTCTCTACTAAAAATACAAAAATTAGCCGGGCGTGGTGGCGGGCGCCTGTAATCCCAGCTACTTGGGAGGCTGAGGCAGAGAATTGCTTGAACCCAGGAGGCGGAGGTTGCAGTGAGCCAAGATCGCGCCACTGCACTCCAGCCTGGGTGACAGAGCGAGACTCCGTCTCAAATAAAAAACAACAAAAAACAAAAAAAACTTAAAATTCTTTGCTTGTTAGTGACCTTGATCATGGTTCTCTTTGTACGATAGTTGGGCATCTGTATTTCCACTTGTGTGAATTTGCCTTTAAATTTTGGTTATGGGTTTCACCTTTTAAAATAATCAAACATATTTATCTTTTCCTGTGTGATAGGTTTTTTTCTGTATCTTTTCCTGTTAAACACACAGACCCCTCCCCAATCTGGACATTGAATAAATATTCATTTTCCTTTGCATTGTTTGGGGTTTGGTTTTATGCTTACTGTGTCTCTCCACCCCATTATCAGAGTAATATATGCTCATTGCATAAAATCTGGAACATGTGAAAACTGGAGATGAAAAGAAGCCCAGCATTTGAGACATACCCACTGCTGACATTTGTATATTTCCTTTCATTCTTTTACCTGCCTAAAGACATATATGCAGATATGGACATATTTAGCTTTACATACATGCAGACTACCACATATAATCTATATCTTGTTTTTTTGATCTAACACAATGTTAGCTTGGTTTTTTATGTCATTGACAGTTCTTGATTAACAGCTGTAATGGCTGCACAGCCCTGCTTCATTAATTTTTTTTTTTGGACTGAAATGTATGTACCACGTTCCGCTTATCCATTCATCCACCAGTGACCACTTGGGTCATTTCTACCTTTTGGCCATTGCAATAATGTTGCTGTCAACAAGGATGTACAAATATCTGTTCGAGTCCCTGCTCTTAATTGTTTTGGGTATACACCCAACCTACATTAATCTTTAATCACTTAAGATGTTGGGGTTTGTGCTGGGAGGTAACCAAGTGACTCTGGAGCAGCCTCACCCTAGCTACAGAGGGAAACTGACTCTTCCCTCTCTGCCCAATCTTTTGCCGCCTGTCAGGTTCCCAAGCTGTCCATACCTTACTGTGTGAAGCGCTTTGGGTATAAACTCCCAAATAGAGGCTCAGCCCCTTTTCCTTTCCCAAGTCCATCCTGCAGGTTATAGCTCTTCAGAGGAATCTCTTGAATTCTGGCCTGGGATCTGGGATTAAAGTAGAACCCAGGGTGTCCCTTGGGGCCTTAGGCATAGCCCGTTGTGGTGGAACCTGCCATCAGCCCCACTGCACTCAGTGGTCCCCTGGTACTTCAGGACAGTTTCTCTCTTCTGCACATGAGAACTTCAAGCAGAGAGGACTGTCAGTTGTTGCCTTCACATCACCAATCGTTTGGCCATAATGGCCAAGAGCCCTCACTGCTCTTGGGTCTTGCCTTTCCACATGTTACTGAAAGCTCCCGTTGGTGTCCCTGTCCACTAACTCACCTGATGGGACAGATGCCACTTTCCTCTGAGTGTCTGATAAAACACAGTCTGTTGTGGGGAGCCCACGCTCAAGGGTTTTCTTTGGGATCAGAGTTTCCCGGCTATTACTCCATGCCCTGCCTGACATCACTGTCATGTATGGTGCTAATCACCAAAGGATGCCCTTGTTTGATTCTGGATTCTAGGTGATAGTCCTTATCCTCTGATGGGGGAAGAGTTTGGGTGGGAGAGAACAAACCGACAAGTTGGTTCCAGATGAGGTGGCTGGGAGCCAACCCTCAGGTACTTGGCTCTGAGTAATGTGACGGCCCAGGCAAGAGGGCTCCCACTGCCAATGAGGAACAAAAGCTCAAGGTCTAGTAGTGTATTCAGCACATGCTAGGAAACAAGAGTTGGGACGTGGACAAGGAGAGGAGCAAAGGCCAGGGGTTAACTGCTTTTGGTTTTTCCTCTATAAAAGTCAGGGACTATGATTTATATGGGTGAGAAGGTTTGGAGTAGGACTGAAGCTGCCATTTACAAACCCCTTGCCCTAATTTATTGTAGTTTTGGGTGTGTTTCTGAAAGAACCTTTTGCAGGTGATTTTTATTCAGTACTCATTAACTTACAGCTTTTATGAATTCACATCTTCTACACTATTGAAAAACATAAGTTTGTATTGTGTTAAGTGCAGCATGAGTTATTATATGAATAAATCACATTAAATTTGCCATTATCGTGTGTGCAATTCTTGCTGCTGGTTTG